CGGCGATGGAAGAACTTACGGCGTTCGTCTCCAAGTCTTTTGACCAGAAAGTGAAGGAGAAGAAGGAGGCGATCACGTACCGGGAGGTGCTGGAGAGCGGGCCGCTGCGCGGGGCCAAGGAGCCGACCGGCTGCACCGAGGCGGGCCGCGACGACCGCAGCAGCCCGGCAGTCCGGGCGGCCGGCGGAGGCGGCGGCGGAGGAGGCGGAGGCGGCGGCGGAGGAGGCGGAGGAGGTGTAGGAGGAGGAGGAGCAGGCGGAGGAGCTGGAGGAGGGCGCTCTCCCGTCCGGGAGCTGGACATGGGCGCCGCCGAGAGAAGCAGGGAGCCGGGCAGCCCGCGACTGACGGAGGGTAACGACCTGACTGACCCCCGGCAGCGGTTCCCCTTCCCGCCTTCCGGACTCCTCTCGGGCGGGAGAGGACTCCGAGGCCCAGCGGGGAGGGGAGAGGGACACGGAGAGGGCCCTGGACCCCAGCTTTGTCAGCTAGAGTGATAGTGGAAGGGTGGGGGTCCGGTGGTATGCTCGGTCATGGGTGGGGTCCTAGTGTGTTGTGGGGGTGGCGTGGGGGGAAGCGTGTGGGGTTTGTGCGCGCCCTTCCCAGATGTTCCCATTCCACCGAAATGCATTTTTCACCAGCGGGAGGATGGGCCCGCAGCCCGGATGGCCCGCAGGCGGACGTGGAAGTTCGCGGGGCCGGGCTGCAGGAGGGGGTGCTGAACCAGACGGCGGGACTAAAGCTAGCCTCTAGCGCAGAGTTTGCCGGGAGGGAGAAGGGGCAGAGGTGGAAAGCTTAACCCTCCGGTCGCCTAGGTGTTTGGGGCCGCCAAGACCCCTCGAACTCCGCAGAGCCCCTGAATCTTTGGATCTTAGGGGCCAAAACTTCCCATTCTCTTTCAAGGTAGAAGGAAGCCAACGAAAGCTGAGGTCCAGGCTACGCTGCTTCTCCCGGGCGAGGCGTTTCGGTTTCTTGGTGTGTTGGGGGCGGGGGGGGGGGGCGGCGGGGGAGGTGGGGATCTATATTTACACAATTCCTTTAGTGTTTTCAATCACCCAGTACTCGGTTCTCTTAGAGCAAAAATCCTTTGGTGCTAGCTCAGTGTTAGGAAACGTCTTTATCTCAATGGCAGAGCGTTCTATACCAATTCAAAGGAGTTCAACAATAAAATTGATTTGGCACTTGGTGCCTGCAGTAACTGGTGTACTGCCATATTTTTCCAATTAAGAAAATATGTGGCATGCGTGGAATCACATATTTAAGCAAGCAATTAAGTTGTTTATGACACGGTCTGTTCCTGTTTAGATCAGTAATTGGAAATTTGGGGACAAAAATAGAGATTTTATTAAGTCTATGGATCAACTTGAAATTTGGACATCTCCTCGAAGCCCCAAAACTTTGAGTGGCATCCACTGTGTAGATGACATGTAATAGACAAAGCCTTCCCACCTCATTGGCAGAATTTGAAGGGTGTGTTTTCATATTTAAATTTCAATACAATATCAGTAAAAATACTTTGCTATTAAATTGGCCCATAATGTTTACTATAATGTTCCTTCCTAAAGAAAGGACAAATGTCCACAAAACTAACTCTGAGAACTAGAAAATACGGCAATATTTAAGATCACCGTAGCTAGAATGCCCGGCAGGGCCGAGATCTAGCGACTCTTCTTCCTCCAAACCAGCACCAGGTCTTCCTAAATTTGTAAAGTGGTGGAGTTACCGTCAAGGTGCCCAGTGCAGCCTCCCGGCCATGAGTCCACAACTACAGGCCCGAACTACAGGTTCGCCAGCGCGCCTGACGGCGAGGTTCAGGTCTGAACCCCCGGCGGGCGCAGTTCCTGGGATTGTTGATTTCCAAGCTCAGGGCAAGTATTAATTTCTCTGCAGACCGGCTCTTCCGGAAATGATTTTTAACACCCATGCTGGCCTGGATCCTGCGCTGGGAAGAACTGCAAACAGCCTCGACTATCTAAACTCAGCTTTGACTTCTTAAAACCCGGAGTCTCTGATTCGGGCGCAGAGGATAAAGGTTCCAGGGGGATATATATATGGTGGCTGTATATGCTCACACTAGAAGAGCTCCTGTTTTTAAAGGGAGGAGAAGGACAGGAAAGTGGCAACGGATGTGTGCAAACCCAGAGCAGAAAAATTCATATTTTATTAAACATCCGAGCTGCTGGTTGCATGAAAAGGCTTTGAGCAACCAATAGAAACCGAGGATCGCGAATATTCCGCTTGAACCTGTTGATCTCTGTGGGTTAAGCGTTTAGGGTCGAGTCTGCGTTTCCACGAGGGAGGGCGAAGAGAGAACAGAAAGAGCGGTTGCTTTCGCCCGCCACCGGAGGCTGGTTTTCCGCCTCCTGCCTTCTGGCCCGGCTTGGGCGGCGAGCCCTTTGGGCAGCCAACATGGCGTGGGCGCCTGTGCTCGTGCGACCCCGGTCGGGCAGGCGGGACGGAGATTACCTGGCTGTCCAGGGGACCTTATGCAGGGTTTGGCCCGAGCCCAGGGGCAGCGAGGGGCGTCTGCGGATGCGGCTCCCTGTGCGGCACAACACCGGGGTCTGTTGCTCTCGCTGATACCTTTCGGCCCAATTGTTCCTAAATTAGACCAGCAAGTTTGCGGTAGGCAGAGAGCCAGCGGTGGTGAGAGCTGGCCTGAGAACGAGCCAGCCTTCTGGGAATGGCCGGTGTGAGAGGCCAGTGGGTGGCCTTGCCGCGCCCTTATGTCCAGACTTTGCTCTGTGAGAGGCCTGGCGCTGCGCCTTTGATTTCTGTGAGTGCTGCGGAGCAAGTGAGTGCGAAAGTGAGTGGAAACCATTTGGTGTTTGCTGGGGACACGTGTGGCCCCGCTGGGGTGCCCCCTCCAGTGTCCCCGGAGCTGAAAGATCGCAAAGAGGATGCGAAAGGGATGGAGGACGAAGGCCAGACCAAAATCAAGCAGAGGCGAAGTCGGACCAATTTCACCCTGGAACAACTCAATGAGCTGGAGAGGCTTTTTGACGAGACCCACTATCCCGACGCCTTCATGCGAGAGGAACTGAGCCAGCGACTGGGCCTGTCGGAGGCCCGAGTGCAGGTACCCAGCTGCCAGGAGGTCGAGGGCCCAGGGGTTTTATTTTTTTTCCCCCTCCAACCTATAGGTTTGGTTTCAAAATCGAAGAGCTAAATGTAGAAAACAAGAAAATCAACTCCATAAAGGTATGCTTCTTATACAAGGAACATTTGATAGTCTCACATTATTTTTCTCTTGTACTTTTTACAGGTGTTCTCATAGGGGCCGCCAGCCAGTTTGAAGCTTGTAGAGTCGCACCTTATGTCAACGTAGGTGCTTTAAGGATGCCATTTCAGCAGGCAAGTACAGCCTAGTTTCAAGCTGTTTTTAAGTCATTGCAACGTGACGCCCTTGTCCTTTCAGGTTCAGGCGCAGCTGCAGCTGGACAGCGCTGTGGCGCACGCGCACCACCACCTGCATCCGCACCTGGCCGCGCACGCGCCCTACATGATGTTCCCAGCACCGCCCTTCGGACTGCCGCTCGCCACGCTGGCCGCGGATTCGGCTTCCGCCGCCTCGGTAGTGGCGGCCGCAGCAGCCGCCAAGACCACCAGCAAGAACTCCAGCATCGCCGATCTCAGACTGAAAGCCAAAAAGCACGCCGCAGCCCTGGGTCTGTGACGCCAACGCCAGCACCAATGTCGCGCCTGTCCCGCGGCACTCAGCCTGCACGCCCTCCGCGCCCCGCTGCTTCTCCGTTACCCCTTTGAGACCTCGGGAGCCGGCCCTCTTCCCGCCTCACTGACCATCCCTCGTCCCCTATCGCATCTTGGACTCGGAAAGCCAGACTCCACGCAGGACCAGGGATCTCACGAGGCACGCAGGCTCCGTGGCTCCTGCCCGTTTTCCTACTCGAGGGCCTAGAATTGGGTTTTGTAGGAGCGGGTTTGGGGGAGTCTGGAGAGAGACTGGACAGGGGAGTGCTGGAACCGCGGAGTTTGGCTCACCGCAAAGCTGCAACGATGGACTCTTGCATAGAAAAAAAAATCTTGTTAACAATGAAAAAATGAGCAAACAAAAAAATCGAAAGACAAACGGGAGAGAAAAAGAGGAAGGGAACTTATTTCTTAACTGCTATTTGGCAGAAGCTGAAATTGGAGAACCAAGGAGCAAAAACAAATTTTAAAATTAAAGTATTTTATACATTTAAAAATATGGAAAAACAACCCAGACGATTCTCGAGAGACTGGGGGGAGTTACCAACTTAAATGTGTGTTTTTAAAAATGCGCTAAGAAGGCAAAGCAGAAAGAAGAGGTATACTTATTTAAAAAACTAAGATGAAAAAAGTGCGCAGCTGGGAAGTTCACAGGTTTTGAAACTGACCTTTTTCTGCGAAGTTCACGTTAACACGAGAAATTTGATGAGAGAGGCGGGCCTCCTTTTACGTTGAATCAGATGCTTTGAGTTTAAACCCACCATGTATGGAAGAGCAAGAAAAGAGAAAATATTAAAACGAGGAGAGAGAAAAATAATATTAACACAAAAAAATGCCACAGACAATGATTTCTCTGAGAAATTATTATGGCAAAACTGTCTGGACTGCTGACAGTAAATTCCGGTTTGCATGTTACTTGTATTCCATTGATGGTGTGTCTCCTCCCACCCCCTTATCTCCCATGCACTCACTCCATTTTCATCTTCACTATGAAAAACAATACCAAAAGTATCTGGAAATTGATATATATATATCCATATATATATATCATATATTTGCCATATATATATATATATATATATATATATATATATATATATATTTGCCCTGTCTTTGATCCTGGGGAACAAAAGAAAAAAGTCAGAAAGGGAAAAAATTACACTCATTGTCCTAAGAAGACAGAGGTGGGCAGAATATGTGGGGAAAGGAAAAAGAAAACAAGACCACCAAATGAAATAATGAAGGTACAGCGCCTCGCTGTGCCAGACACAGTAGGCGCTCAATCAGTATTAGTTCCCACCATTCCCCTTTTCTTGTGTTCCTTCTTGTTGGTTTCCTGAAGTCCTATTTGAAGACAGTGGTTTATTTCCCCCTCTCTATCCCGTCAAATTCACCTTAAATAACACCCAGCTAGATACAGGCACTAGGTTTGTGTAAGATATGTTGATACACACGAACAAAGTTTATTTTGACTATAATGTGTGGACTGACTTTCAACATTTGCATTTTATCTCACAAAGGTGTATCTATTCAAGTAACCTTTTTTTTTTGTTTGTTTGTTTCTTTTTTGTTTTTTTTTTTCTTTTGGTTGTTTGTTTCAATTCATGTAGCTATTTAAACTGGGATACCTTGGACTAAGCCAGTCTGTATCCCAATTCGCTAGCAAGCCTAAGTTTGTGGGGTTTTGTTTTTGTTTTTGTTTTACCTTCTAATTTACAAGAAAGAGGAAAAGCTCTTCTAACTGAACTTTGGTATGCGGTTGAGCTTTGTAACTATTTGTTCTCCATGAAAACAAAATTATTTATATTTGACATATTTTTTTCTAGTGTATTAAGTTATTTTAAACAAAAGATGTTATCTCATGACGTGTTGTCAGTACAAAATGTGTCGCCTCCAATTCTGTTAAACCTTTTAAATAAGTGCCAAGTTATTAATTGAAGACACTTTGCGATCAATTGAATGAAAATATCGTTTCATTTGATGGGGTTCGAGTCATCTTTGTTCCTGTTACTATTAAAATATCCGGGATAGTCTTTCCCTTTTGATTAATGCGTATCACTCTCTCGAATATACCAACTTGGAAAAGCGCTTGCCTCTGCTCTTACGTGCCGCAGTCAAG